AAAGGGGTGGAGTTTCCTTCCCTGTGATATTGATGCTTTCAAAATGAAAGCTTTTATTTACTTTTCAGTTTCCTCAAAGCATGAAAAAGCACTTAATGAGATTTTTCACATTCCAGAAATGGAAGGAGATGGCCTCCTTTGGACATGTGCCTACACGAGGGCTGTCACTGTTGCCAGGGTAAAAAGGCAGCCTGCCATACAACCATATTTTCAAAGCATGGGACAAGAAGAATGTCCTTGTCTAATTTGGAAATATATTAAGAATGAAAATAGAGAAAAAGATTATGGTTAAACAGTCAAACTGAAATTTATAAGTTCTTCCTCCAAAACTGCCTGATGATCTTTGAGGAGCCCATAAGGGCTCTGGAAAAGCATGAACTGACTGTCCCTGAGTTGTCGATGTTATAGGTAGGTACTGACAAAGCTCATATAATGAAAAATGACTCATTTTTTGGAAACGAAACCAAAATGTCACCAGAAAAGGACAGCCAATTTAAACAAGACTTTCTCACTTCTTTACTAAAACTGTAACTTATTTGGAATTCAACTTCAACTTCAACTTCACAAGTTCAAAGTATCTTTGTGCTTTAAAACTATTTTTCCTGAGAGAAACACAGACAGAGAAGGAGAGAGACAGAGAGAGGTTTAACTTACAGTGACATCCAGTGTGCTCAGAAATGTTCAAAAAGGGCCGGGTGCCATTGCTCACGCCTATAATTCCAGCACTTTGGGAGGCCGAGGTGGGTGGATCAGCTGAGGTCAGGAGTTCGAGACCAACCTGGCCAACATGGCGAACCCTGTCTCTACTAAAAATACAAAAATTAGCCAGGCGTGGTGGCACGCGCCTGTACTCCCAGCTACTTGGGAGGCTGAGGCCGGAGGATCACTTGAACCTGGGTAGTTGAGGTTGCAGTGAGCCGAGATCACGCCACTGTACTCCAGCCAGGGCGACAGAGTAAGACTCCAACTCAAAAAAAAAAAAAAAGTTCAAAAAGGATGGATATCTTAGCCATGGATATCCTACATGATAGATGCAAAAGATGACAAACTGCTGGTTTACCAAAACCAGCCTGCAGATGCAAAGTGAATGGACATCTTTGGACAGCTGGAAACGAGCCCCAGGTGGCTCTGGGCGGGCCTAACCCAGGACAGGCTCTCCAGGAAGACTTCCTGGAGGAGGCGGGCCTCAGCTGGACCGCAGGCGGCCAGGAGGAGCTGGGGGTGGTGGTGGTGGGGGCGAGGGTGAAGGTGGTTGGAGATCGGGGGAGAGTGTGAAGAGGAGGACGAGGCCCGGACCTGGGCCTTTCCAGGCAGGCGGCCCAAACGGATCTACGCAGCCAGCCACCCCTCCCAGCTGGGGTCGGCGCGTCCCCCTCCAGGCCGGTGTGGGGAGAGTCTGGCCGTCTGGAGGCCCGGGGCAGCAGGACTGGGAGAGCCGCGGTCTCCTTCCTGTCCCCTGCTCCCGGCAGACCCGCGTTTCCAGGGCCCTGTCCTTTACCCGGGGCGGCCGTCCTCCCATGCCCAGCCTCTGCGAGGCCACCGCTCCCCGCAGCGCCGGTGTCACGGCCCCACGGAGGGCCAGGAGCCTCCAGGGCGCCCCAGCGGCGGGGTGGACGCTGCCAGGCGGTACCACGGCAGGGCCCGCGCCGCCCATCCCGCGCCACGCCCCCACCTCCGCCGGCACCGTTGCCAGCAGCCCGGCTGCGAGCCCGCCGGCGCCCGGCCACCCGCCCGCTGCGTCGCCTGGCAGCGCGCCTGCAGCTGAGTCAGCCTGTGAGTCAGCGCCCCCTGACCGCGCCGCGTCTAACACTAAACTGATTTTATGATCTATTAATAGGTTGCAACCTGCTGTATGAAGAACACCTTTGAAGGTATCAGACGTATCTGTCTTTTCTCTTAAATACAATGCACAGCAGCAGGAAAGGGCCTGCTCACCTGCTGGCCAGAGGCTTCCTGGCTCTCAGCCTCCTTGACTACTTTTTTTGAGACAGGGTCTTGCAGTGTCACCCAGGCTGGAGTGCAGTGGCGCGAACACGGCTCACTGCCGCCTCAACGTCCCAGGTGCAAGTGATCATCCTGCCTCAGCCTCCCAAGTAGCTGGGACTACCGGCATGGACCGCCACACCTGGCTAATTTTTTAATTTTTTGTAGAGATGGGGTCTCACTATGTTGTTCAAGCTGGTCTCAAAAAACTCCTGGGCTCAAGCGATCCTCCTGCCTCAGCCTCCCAAAGTGCTGGGATCCACAACTCCCAATGATTCCCAGGGACCTGAGACAGAGCCTCCATGGGCAATAAACACACCATGGTTTGTGTTTGTTTGTGTTTGGATGTGCATTGAATCCTGGTAACTGTGATTACCTGGGGTGGGAGGGCACTGGGGATGAGGGAGGACTTTTCACTGTACTTTGCTGCTGTTTGAATTTTTGTCACGTATATATTACTTAAAAATGTTTATTTAAAAGCATTTCAGACCTACAAAAAGGTGTCAGAAACAAATGTGACACACAGTCACGCTGCCTTTCTCCCCATTCCACACCCTGCAGAAATCTCTAGCTAGCTTCAGTACTTCTCTGAGGAGTGAGGAGTGGATGAAGCCTCAGAATGCTTTATTTTATATATAATTTTTTTTCCTTTTTTTTTTTTTTTGAGATGAAGTCACACAGTATTGCCCAGGCTGGTCTCAAATTCCTGGGCTCAAGCAATCCTCCTGCCTTGCTCAAGCATGAGCCAGTATGCCTGGCCAAGGAGCTGATTTCTGATCTAGGTCTTGAAATTTTTTTTCTTTTTCTTTTCTTTTCTTTCTTTTTTTTTTTTTTTTGGTAAACTTTTGTTTTAGGTTCACGGTGTATGTGCAGGTTTGTTATATAGGTAAACTTGTATCATGGGGGTTTGTGGTACAGATTATTTCATCACCCAGGTACTATGCCTAGTACCCAATTCAAATTCTTTTCTTTCTTCTTCTTCTTCTTTTTTTTTTTTTTGAGGAAGGGTCTCACTCTGTGGGCTGGCGTGCAGTGGCGCGATCTCAGCTCACTGCAACCTCTGAATCCCAGGCTCAGGTGATCCTCCCACCTCAGCCTCCTAAGTGGCACACACCACCATACCCAGCTAATTTTTCTATTTTTAATAGAGATGGGGTTTCTCCATGTTGCCCAGGCTGGTCTCGAACTCCTAGGCTCAAGCAATCCACCTGCTTTGGCCTCCCAAAGTGCTGGGATTACAGGCATGAGCCACCTTGCCCGGCCCCAATTCGGAATTCTTAACACAGTCTTCTGAGTAGTGTCACCAGTTGATCATATCAGAATTTTTGAAAGCCGTTGGCTGTCCTGTAGACTGTCCCCTCCGACATTGTCCACAGCACCAAATCTGGCCTGCAGATGGTGTGGGGCCATCTCATCAGCAGGCAGGTCTGTCCCAGGTCCTGATTCTGCCCAGGGAACTGGCAGTTCCTGAGAAGTGAGAGGTATGCAGTTACCTCTCAACACCTCTTCAGTCCGTATCCCCCAGAGCATTTAAGGTCTTTCTGGGGAAATATAACAAAAACCAAGAGTAATTAAGATGGGACTTGGACTCTGGCCTGGAGAAGATTCTAATGTAGCTGGAGAACAATACAAAGCAGCAAAAATAAGATTGCTTATGTGTTGGGTGTACGTGTTTAATTATGTAGGCCTTTGGGCATTATTTGGTCTCAGAATCCTGGGGCTTGGAAGGCCCTGGAGGAGCCTCCTCTAGGACATGGGACCTGAAAAATCTCCTAGCTGGTGGTTGCCACTGTGAATCCCTCTCTCCAGGACAGAGAAACCTGACATTATCTGGGCCCCCACATTTGATCTGGCTTGTTCTAAATCAACTCTTGAGAGCCTGCCGTATAAAGAAGAAAGTGCCCTTTGGCTCACTGGGAGTAAGAAATACAGCCGTCAGGAGAAACAGAAAGTCCGTGCCTGCTGCAGGCATCCTCCTGGTCCACAGGAAACTCCACCAGGAAAGGCAATTATTACAGAAGAGAACACTGCTTGGAGTTGTGGACACTGTTGCCTACCCAGCTTCCATTCTCCCCTTCCTTCCTAATAGCACCCCAGTTTTAGCACCCCAGTTTTGTTCAGGTATCTGCCTGTCTACACATGCTTCAGGGAAAGCTGACCCATGCTCAGCCCCTTGCCTGCAGCTCCTGAGTGGGGGTTGGGAAGCTGATTTTTCAGAGAGTGATCCCATTGCATTTGCCAACTTGTGCATGGCATTTCCTGGCCCAAGGTTTACTTCAGGAATGGGTTTGTAATCAAATTCAGCCCAGTGAAATATGAGGATAAGTTTGGAGACTTCTGGGGAAGAAACGTGCTCCTGTTCTTTAAGGAAAGAACTACCAGAAGAGCCCTCATTCTCCTCCAGAGTGGCAAGCAGATATGGGAACTGAAACTTCAAGAACCATTTGGCTATCAGGAAGGAGGCAGCCTGACAACAAAGACAGCCCCAGAAGAGGATGTGATTAAGGAAATCAGAGAGAAACAGAGCCAGGTTGCTGGATCATTCTGATCCTGAAGCCTCCATTACATCTAATCACAGACTGCTGTGGTTGGCAGAGGGGTGCATCTTTGATTGCCGCTGGGGACGAAAGCAGAGTCCCGAAAGCAGATGTCCCAGCTGGGTCCCGCACCTCTCCCTGCCATTGCCCCCTGGGTCCCACTGATGTCCTGTTTCCAGTCCAGGATCCCATTCAGAATCCAACATGGCACTTGTCTCCTCCCATGTGGGGCAGTTCCCCCGTCTTTCCTTGTCGCTGTGACACTGGCCAGCTATTTTATAGGACATTTCTCACTTTGGATTTGTCTGATGTTTTCTCAGTATTAGATTGAGGATATGCATTTTTGGCACAAATGCCAAAGAAGTGATGCTGTGCGCCTCTCAGGACACTGTCAAGGGCGGGGTGATAATATGTCTCATTACTGGTCATGGTAGCTTGGATCACTTGGTTAAAGTGGTGTCTCTGAAGTTTCTCCACTGGAAAGTTGCTATTTTCCCTTTGTAATTAATAAATGTCCTGTGGGGGAGATGCTTTATGAGTATGTAAATATCCTGTTTCTCATCATATTTTTGCCTACTCATTTTAGCATCGGTTGATGATTCCTGGCTGCAACAGTTATTACCATAGTTTTTAGCAAATGGTGATTTTCTTTGTATATCACTCTTTCTGTATTTATTGATTGGAATTCTACTGTAAAAAAGAACTCTTTCCTCCATGTGTATTTATTCCATTATTTTTATATCTGTA